CCACCCCGACCTGTTGACTCTGCACAGCACCAGAACTGGCTGCCCTGTCAACATCCCGATTTCCAGTGTCTGGTCTGGGGCAGCTGCTGGCTACTGTCCCACAGCCAGCACTGCACGTCCACATCTACCCTCACCCCCCAGCCCTGTGTGCACCAGGAGGCTGAGAAGAGGGCAGCCAGGGTGGCTCAGCAGGATGACCGGTTTGAAGCCAGCACAGCTCTGCTGACCCTAACTCTTTCATCAACTAGAGCCTCAGTTTCCTCTTCTGTATGATGAGGTGAGCCTGGAAGCAGGGGCCTGTCTCTGCCTTATTCATCTCTGAGTCCTTCAGAGCCTAGAACAGTGCCCAGCACCTATTTATAGCAAGGTTTCAATGAATACCTACTGAGTGATGAGGGCTTCATCACTGGCCTATGAGCTGGCTGTGTGGGGAGCTGATGGGAAGAGATGTGAGGTCCCTTCCCCAGATCCCAAATCAAAATCCTGGGGTCCAAGGAAAGGGTCTGTGTTTGTGAAAAGCTCTCCTGGGTGACTGGGATTCAAAGGACTGCATCATCTTTGTAGCTCCTTCTGTCTCTGTGATCTGAAGGTAGAGGCAGGGGAATGTCCTTGATGACCTTTTGAGGTCCCTCTGGGTCAGTGAAGCCAGAGGATCCAGTATTTGTGTGGGTGATGCCTCGGGAAGGGGGAAAAAGGGGAGGAGGAATGGTGGGCGGGGGTGGGTAACGGGATCTGACATCCAGGGGCAGTGACTCAGGCCCTCAGCACCATGACAGTGTGTCTGCATTTAGCCACCGGCTCCTGTTTCCCTGGCGAGCGGCAGGCTCTGGGCCCCCCACCCCGCCCCACCCTCTCTCCATCTCACCTCAGTGCTGGTGGCTTCCCAGCTGCCCTAGAAACCCCTCAGCCAGGCTGGGTGTCACAGGCCCCGACACGGGCAGGAAACTCTGCCAGAGGCAACAGGCCCTGTTGCTCCAGGCAACAGCCTGGCCCGCCGCTGTGCCCTGTGCCCTGCTCTGCTTCCACTCCACATACCACCAGCACCGCTAATACCCCTGTAGAAGGAGCTCTCCAGGATGAAGCTCCAGACTGGGTTGTAGGGGGCTCAGACAAAAGAGAAACTGCCCGTCTTCAAGAACCTTCAATCTAATGGGGAGACAGGTGAACCCTCGCCCCCGTGGGAACTGCCAGTTGGATAGGGAAGAAGGGACACAGCAGAGAGTCACAGCACACAGGAAGACTATGTCACACTGCCAGGTGCTGTGGGAGGACAAAGACAGTCAGTGCTGGGGGCATCTGGACTGGGTGTGGGCCCATGTGAGCAGGAGCAGTCAGAGAGGCCTCCCTGGGGGAGGAGGCATTGGAGCTGATCTGGGACGGAAGGGACGGATTTGGAGAGGACAGCAGAGGCCCTTAACTGCAACCTGGGCAGAGCAGAGGGCCTGGCCGCCTCTCAGAATGGCCTCCACCCTGGCCCAGGGCAAGGTCAGTCCCAGCTTTGCTGAGCAAGCAGGTGGCCTCCTCGGCCTCCCGTGCTCTCCCGGCCCAGGACCCGCCCATGGAGAAGGCCCTGAGCATGTTTTCCGATGACTTTGGCAGCTTCATGCGGCCCCACTCGGAGCCCCTGGCCTTCCCAGGCAAGTGATCCGGGCCCTGAGGGGAGGGGAGGCCATGCCTCGCTCACAGCAGCCCATCCCACAGCCCGCCCCGGTGGGGCAGGCAACATCAAGACCCTAGGAGACGCCTATGAGTTTGCGGTGGACGTGAGAGACTTCTCACCTGAAGACATCATTGTCACCACCTCCAACAACCACATCGAGGTGCGGGCTGAGAAGGTGAGCCCCCCACCCCCTACTCACCGCATCCCGCAGCCTGCCTGACGGGTCACCCCTTCCCCAGCTGGCGGCTGACGGCACTGTCATGAACACCTTCGCTCACAAGTGCCAGCTGCCGGAGGACGTGGACCCGACGTCGGTGACCTCGGCTCTGCGGGAGGACGGCAGCCTCACTATCCGGGCACGGCGTCACCCGCATACAGAACACGTCCAGCAGACCTTCCGGACGGAGATCAAAATCTGAGTGCCTCTCCCTTCCCTTTCCCTGTCCCCCCGCCCCACGCCTGCCAGCAAAGCCTCGCTAACCCCATTACAACAGCTCCAGGACATCTCAGCCCAGGTTCTAGCCCCCACGCACCCCAGACCCCAGGTGGACCATCCTCCCAAACTAGGGCCCTCCACTCTATCCAGGGCAGGCCAGGGACTCCCTGGCCTGACACATGATGCCCAGATTTCAGATTTGGCCTCCGTCACTTAATCCAGAGTACAGGGGCTGGGGTCAGGGAAGGAAGATCTAAAGAACCCACTGTGGGTCAGGGGAATGGGACCAGCAGGACATATGGGCAAGCTCTGCAGGACAGACAGACAGACAAACCCTCTGATCTATGAAGTCTCTGCAGGGCAAGGGGACCAGGGACCTGGAACCCTCTTGGCCAAGGGGAGTGGGAGGGACAGAGGGAAGGTCACAGGCAAGGGTGCCTATCTAAGTGGAACTAATTGCCCGAGGGCTCAGCAAGGCCAAGAGGAGACAGCCGTGACGGTAAACTTCCCCTCTACCAGCCTCCAAGCCCCACGCCAGCGAGCAGGCTGCCTGCCCACCCCGTGCCCCCAGCCAGCTGGCTGTGCCAGGGCAGAGCCATGCCACATCTGTATATAGATGGGGTTTTTCCAATACAGCTGGTTCGTGATAAACTGCATGAAACTCCTGCCGTCCTGCGCCTGCTGGGGCCTCCAGGCAAGGCCAAGTGGGGTTGGGGGTGGGGCTGGTCCTTCTCCCTCCCACAGGCCTGTGTTCTTGGGGCTGCTCCCATGCAGACAGGATCACCTAACAGAGATGGAAGCCAGGGCATGGATGGGGCTTTGGGTCCTCGAGGTTGGACCCCAGCTTCTTGCCACCTTCCCCTCCGGGCAGTCAGCTCTCCATCCATCCCCCTCTTTAATCTATGAATCTATAGGCTCGGTGTGTGTAACACACACACCCCTATCGTTGTCCTTCAAATACTCAGCATTACCATTGGTTGAGGCCAAATTCAGAGCTTTCTCAAATCAGATTTACAATCTCCATTTTCATTAACGGGGAAACATCCCCGAGCCACTGAGTGCTGTGCTTTGTCACTGAAGGTTAGATCTGAACCCAGGGTGTCAACTGCTGCTCTCAACTCCCCACCTCTGGGCACTGAGGAGTATTTCCCCTCATTCTACCTCTCTAAGGCTATGCAACCCTCCCCACGTCTTCCAGCTGGGGGATGGGGGGGAGTCATAGGAAAAGCCCCCATCTCCCATCTGGGATAGGGACCTTCCATCAGCCTTAACCCTGGGAAATGCCTGCTGCCCCCAATGACTCTTGGTTTCGTCTCCCACATACAGAAGCAGGGTGGAGGGGAAGGGTGGGTCTCAGTTAGCAGGGGTCCCCAGGGCAAGTCAGCCTCCTCCCTCCATGCCTCTCTGGTCAGTGTGCCTTAGGGTGGCCTCTCACTCCCACCACTCTGGGCCCCTTGGGGGAGGACTGGGGAGGGGGCCGTGGGAGAGCCCTGACGCTGGAACCTGTATACACAATAAAGGACAGTCTCACAGACTTCTGGAGGCCGCCTGCCTGGAGTTCTCAAA